TTAGATAATTTGCCCAAGTATTTGTTGAGCACTTCCTGAATGTTTGATACTATAGAGAAGGATACAAATGAAGCAAAATATGGATCCAGTAAAACTTTTTAAACTTAACAAAAAGTTTAATTAATATATTTTTTAAATATCTATAATTGAAATTATGAAAGGCAGTTTCTAGCCTATGGTTTCATTATACCTTAAACTAATGATGTGGAGCATTGACTTCTTTCAAAACTCTCTGAGTATTCATTTAAGAAATGAAGTATTGTATCAGAGGCTCTGTTGATCATGGCTATCAAGCAAGTAGACATACCTCAGATATTTGAACTCAAGAAAAAGCAAAATCTCAGACTTAATATAAGACCATTTGTATGAACCAAAACTCATCTCTATGGATTGAACATAGAGCAAATGATCAACATAGCTTAATGGTGATATTAAATGTAATGATTATATTAAGTGTAATGGTGACATTAAATGTATTTCAAGTAGATGTGACATTGCTGCCTCTTTATTTATAGCTGCGAACAGCTGTGTACTTTCAAAATAACAAATTTTTAATGAGAAAAAAGAAAAGCAAAAAACATGCTTGGAGAGTTTCTTTTTATGCTTACTGTTTTGACACAGTTTTGCGCATAGGTGATATATTTATATTCTCTCCATTATTCTGTTTTTTATTTTAATTTTAACTTAATTTTATTTTATTTTGAGACTGAGTCTCACTTTGTTGCCGGGCTGGAGTGCAGCCGGGCATGATCTCTGCTCACTGCAAGCCCCACCTCCCAGGTTCATGCCATTCTCCTGCCTCAGCCTCCGGAGTAGCTGGGACTACAGGCACCTGCCACCATGCCCAGCTAATTTTTGTATTTTTAGTAGAGACAGGGTTTCACCACGTTGGCCAGGATGGTCTCAATCTCTTGACCTCTTGATCCGCCTGCCTCGGCCTCCCAAAGTGCTGGGATATCAGGTGTGAGCCACCGCGCCTGGCCTCTCCCATTATTCTTTTACATTTAAATCATACCATCTTCCCTTTATGTTTATCAGTAATGTTCATAGCTTTGTTAGAAGACAAAGGCTTTAGAGCATTCATGTTTTGATTTTTTTTCCTTTTGAACATTTTTTTAAAAACTGAAGCATAAAAATTTTAGATCTCTGTGAAACAATGCTACAATCAACTCTATATTTCTACCTAGAAAGGTAGGAAAAGACCACAATTATTTTTAGATTTAAAGATACTTTCTGCGTCATAACCACTATTTTCTTTCCTATGCCCCCTCATCGCACCCCCTGCCTCTCATGATCATCCAGAGGCATTTGAAGTTCATTAATTTCCTCCTTTTCTCTTCTATTTGACCTCTGCATTTATCTATCTTCTTGTCAATCATTTATTCTGTGTGCCAGGTGCTAGGCAAGTGGCAGAGATACAAAGATAAAAATCATATTCCTGTTCTCAATGTACTTAAAGTCTAAAGGAGAAGACAGATGTGCAAACAATTGCAGTAACCACTGTAAAGGTAAAGGACATCAGCTCAGTCTTAGTGGTTGAGCTGGGCCTGTTAAGGAAGCCAAAGGTAATAGGTATGACTCAAGTGTGGGCATATGTTAGGAGAAAGGGTAGAAGCTGAAAATGGAAATGCATGCAGGCCAGCTCACATATGCCATAGTGTATGACACAATCAGGAATTCAAATTTTATCGTGAATCATATTAACAAGGCATAAAAATTAAAGAACTGTCAGCAAGAGAATGAAATGAACATATATGCATTTTGAAAAGATCTCAGCCGGGCGCGGTGGCTCACGCCTGTAATCCCAGCACTTTGGGAGGCCGAGGCGGGTGGATCACGAGGTCAGGAGTTTGAGACCATCCTGGCCAACATGGTGAAGCCCCGTCTCTACTAAAAATACAAAAAAATTAGCCGGGCGTGGTGGCGGGTGCCTGTAGTCCCAGCTACTCTGGAGGCTGAGGCAGGAGAATGGCGTGAACCCGGGAGGCGGAGCTTGCAGTGAGCCGAGATCGCTCCACTGCGCTCCAGCCTGGGGGACAGAGCGAGACCCCGTCTCAAAAAAAAAAAAAAAAGAAAGAAAAGAAACAAACAAACAAAAGATCTCACTGGCAGCAGTGTGGAGGCAGAATGGACAAGATTCACATATTCACATAAAAGATGGCAGGCAGAGGTCTCAAGCACTTGCGGTAAGAATGTGGAAGCGACACACGTGAAAGAGGTTGACTGAGGCAGGTTCTCCAGACTTTATAGATTGATCTTATGTGAGGAGTAAGTGAGATGGAGATAAGTCTCGTGTTTCTGGCTAGAGTGACCAGGAGTAAGATGGTGGCATTAATCAGGATTAGAGATTGATTCATTTTTTAAAATATGTTGTATTGGTAGTGCCACTGAGACATCTGAATAGAGTAGTAGAAAACCCAATTAGATGTGAGTTTAAGGCTCAGGAGAGAAGTATGGGCTATGATAATATATCGATTTAAGAGTCATCATAGTTGAAGCTCTATGAGTGACATCATCAGTAGTTTCATTAAAAATGAAAACAAACAAGGGTTAAGGGTGGCACTTAAGGGAAGGCCTTCTTAAGGACCAAACTGGGGGACTTCTAGGCCATATGGTGCCTTTATGTGAATTAGAAAGCACCTTTATTGCTATCGGCCAGAAAGTCATTATAATGAATTTATGAAGATTACAGTGTGAATGGTACTCCCTGGTGCTGGGCAGTACACAGCCTCCCCAAACCATGCCATGAGGCCAGCAGTGAAAAATCAGCTGGCAAGGAGACTAAGAAGGAGCCACCAGGCAGATAAGAAGAAATCAAGTGGTGTAGAAACGAAGAGAATAGAGTTTCAAAGCCGAAAGAGTGGCACGGCTGTCAACTATGACTCAGAAGTAAGGTACATGGGATCTGAAAGTATTCGACAATCAGTCTTCTTCTAAATTTGGGATGCTCTCTCTCTCCTACCTCTTGAAGGTGCTTGACCCCAGCCACTGTCTGTTGGGGTTCAATCAGGCTGGTGGGAAAAATATTAGAGATAGTTATAGAAATAGACACAAATCTTGTTGGAAGGCTGAGAAGTTTGCATAACTTTGGTAATAGATCTGGCTGGAGGCAGCCTGATCCCTTTACCTTTAGTTAAACAAATTAAAATAGCAATAAAGGAAGAGTAGTTTACCTAGCTAACTTGTTTACTCATATAATCTTAAGACTAACCTTTGATGTACCGTGGGTGCTTAAGTGCGTTTTACTCAGGAAGCCCACAATGTCAATTACCCTCTAATGGTGTTGACTCAAGCTTTTGTTAATTAATCTTACTGAATAAATGTGAGTCTGACTAGCTGATCAGGGCCAGTCGCAACTGTTTACAGGACTCAGCAGGGAGTCTATAAGCGGCTCGAACACAGCTGGACTGGCAGAGGAGAATATCTGTGTGTCAGTGTACTTTATTCATCCGTCACCAGGTCAGGGGTCTGCAAGGGACAGACTCCCTGCAGCTGGTGCCCCCTTGAGAGGAGTGCTGCCGCAACTATCCCTTCCACCCTGTCTAGCATTTGGATGCCCTATACATCATCTTCCTTTCCGTCTTCCTTTTGCTTGAAGGTTTCCTCTCTCTCCTCCTGTTTTGAATCTGGATACATTTTGGTTTGTTTCTCATTCCTCTTACTGTTTCACAGATGCTGCCATTATTTGCACCTGAGCCTGCCCTCTTAGAATTACAGTCTTTTCTTTAGGTCTTCACAAGACATGTTTGTTTTAAACACAATTCTTATAGACATCTACTGCCCTTTACATACGTGTGAGCATATATTTGTATTTGAATACAGATACCTTCTGAACAAGATATGAAAGGGAGTTTGAGGTCTCCTTCATATACGCTGTCATCATTTTGGACAAGGAAAATGTTACCAGCCTGATTTCAGACAGTTATACCAAACCATCTGGCCCCTTAACTCAAGTGCCTTCTTCCTCTATATGTAGACTTGAGTCCGGGGCATAAATGGAGGTCAAGTAATAGACTCATCAAGGGAAGAACTTTACTTCCTATTGTGTATTACAGTGAAACTTATAAGATGAATTCACCATAATGTGTATAATGGCATTATTCATGTTTTGAATTGTGACTGATGACTTTGCTATACCTGGGTCAAACCTGAGCCCATTATTTCACTAGAACTGCACTGTTTAGTATAATAGCCATTAGCCACATGTCACTATATAAAATTGAAATGTAATTAATTAAAATTAAATAAAAATAAAAACTCAATTTTCCAGTCACACTAGCCACCTTTTAAGTGCTAAGTCGTTTGGCTAGTGGTTACTGTATTGGACAGTGCAGATTTCCACCACTACAGAAAGTTTTATTGGACAGCACTGCACCAGAAGACTGTTGATTGTTTCTGTTAGTTCTCGGCTTTGGATGATGACTCTCAGGAAATAAGTGAGTTCCTCTGCAATAGTGCACAATTTATATTATACCACATAGAGGATTTTTTTGTGTATTTGATATAATTTTTAAAAAGAGGTAATTAACTTTCAGTCAGCATCTTCAGTGCTCTAAGTGCTTTATATTAGTTATACTTATTGCTAATTTATTATTATTATTATTTTCTATTAATTATCTTATGTTGTCACCATCATTTTACAAAGCAGGAAAATAGGGTTAGGAGAGGACAAGTGACACAAACTCACATCTATCTGGTCCAAAATCTACCTGTTCAAAGCTGCTTTCCAAAAATCACCACATGGTTATATTTTCTTTTTTGCAAGTAAAATATAGTACATGATCATTGGGGTATACCCAGAAGATAATGGCAGAAACTTCTAGACTCCTCAAAAAGCTGTTTGTATTCTCAAATGGACATTTATTTAACAGATCAACATGGTGGCAGTCATCACTACCAACTTTTAAGAACGTACTGATAGAGTCATTTATTTCCTTGCTATTAAAAAACAAGTCTGACAGGCACTAGCAGTAAGATCTAGTTTGCATATTTGTCCCTTCCAAATCTCATGGTAAAATGTAATCCCCAGTGTTGGAGGTCGGGCCTGGTAAGAGGTGTTTGGGTCATGGGGGCGGATCCCTCATAAATGGCTTGATGCCATCCTTGCAGTAATGAGAGGAGTTCTTGTTTTTAGTTCACACCAAAGCTGGTTGTTTAAAGAAGCCTGGAACCTCCTTCCCTCTCTTTTGCTCCCTCTCTCTCCATGTGAGACACTGGCTCTCCTTCACCTTCCACCATGCTTGTAAACTTCCTGAGGCTTCCTCAGAAGCAGATGCTGGCACTATGCTTCCTGTTTGGCCTGCAAAACCGTGAGCCAAATAAACCTCTTTTCTTTGTAAATTACCCAGTCTCGGGTATCACTTTATAGCAATGCAAACTAACACACAGGACATTCCAGTGAAACAATGATCCCAAATTCATTCTAGAAATATCTTCATAGAAAATCTGAGAATCATAAAAGAAATTAGTCTCAGTAATCTTTTTCTAGAAGATGGATGCTATTTTGGTCAACTTATACATAAGACCCTGAGAATTTATGGAAACGACATTAGAAGTGGTTTTATAGTTTACCTTAAAGATGACTTCTAAAGAAAGAACTGATATTTTGTATTTTACAGAGAAGAGGAGCACTTTATAAAATTTCATTTTGTTAAATTTTTATCTTAAAGTTGTGGTCTTTGGTTTATGTGACATTCTAACAAGCCAGGACTCTCTTCCTTAAGCCACACACATGAAAATTAAAATAAAGTAATTCTCCTACCACAGTGTAACTGCTTTGCATTTATCGTTTTTGCAGGAAAGCGATTTATGCTGCACACCTACCCTCCTTTGCAAAGAAGTATTACCTAGTTGAGAGGTAATAATTCTTGGTTTTTGGTACACATGATAGAATCATCCAAGATGAGTTCCTGGTGTGAAATGTAATTAGTGGGAATGGTCTACATACTTATACTTGGGCCCAAGAAAATCTCTAAGTCACAGCAATTGTATTAGGCCTGTATGGTCATCCACCTCTGAGGTGACTGAATCCATTTCATTCCCCACAATATTGTTTTACCTGAATGAAAAACTATATTTTGGTGTAGGAGTGAAGGATACAATTGGGCATGGTGTGTGAGAACCACCAGAAGCTCATAAATGGTAGAAGATTCTCAGGTAGATGAAAATTATGTCGGCCGGGGGCGGTGGCTCACGCCTGTAATCCCAGCACTTTGGGAGACAGAGGAGGGTGGATCACGAGGTCAGGAGATCGAGACCATCCTGGCTAACACAGTGAAACCCCGTCTCTACTAAAAATACAAAAAAATTAGCCGGGCGTGGTGGCGGGCGCCTGTAGTCCCAGCTACTCGGGAGGCTGAGGCAGGAGAATGGCGTGAACCTGGGAGGCGGAGCTTGCAGTGAGCCGAGATTGCGCCACCACACTCCAGCCTGGGAGAGAGAGTGAGATTCCATCTCAAAAAAAAAAAAAAAAAAAAAAAAGAAAATTATGTCAGAGGTAAAGTGTAGCCTTTCAGTAGAATCCAAAGTGGTAAAACCCAGCATGATTTTGTAATCAATAACTTGGCAAGTAGCACAGTCAACTTGCAGCAACTTTTTTCTGCTATTTGAGTATAGCAGCAAGTGGGAAAGATGTCTGCGTACAAAATGGAAATAAATTTGTTCTCCAGACAGATGCAGATTTTTTCACATTTTTTTTTCAAGTACCTCCTCTAAACCAGGACTATGTTGGCCCTGAAGAGACAGTGAAGACACGGCCCCTGTCTTCACAGGGATGATATTCTAATGGGGTGATATCAAGAGGTACATATAAAATGAAACAATGCCAAATTGCCATAGGGAAGATAATTAACATGAATCTGACAGATAGTAACATGAGGACTCATTTACTCTACATAGGGTGTTTAAGAGGGCCTCTATGGGGATGAGGCATTTAAAGCTTAGACTTTAAGTGTAAAGCAGAAACTATCTTTGTAAGGTGTGGTCTCCACAGAAGGCCTGTGCAAAGGCCCTGGGGTGAGATTGGGCTCCATCTTAGTCCAATCTTGCACTGCTATAAAGAAATACGAGAGACTGGGTAATTTACACAGGAAATAGGTTTGATTGGCTCACGGTTCTGCAGGATGTGCAGGAAGCATATTGGCTTCTGCTTCTAGAAAGGCCTTAGGTAACAATCATGGCGGAAGGGGAAGAGGAAGCAGGCACATCTTACATGGCCAGAGCAGGAGGAAATGGGTGGAAGCGGGGAGGTGCTACACACTTTTAAACAACCGGATCTCAGAATAACTCACTCATTCACTATCACGGGAACAGCACCAAGGAGATGGTGCTAACCCATTCATGAGAACTTCACTCCCATGATCCCATCACCTCCCACCAGGCCCCACCTCCAACAATGGAGATTATAATTCAACATGAGATTTGGTGGAGACACAGATCCAAACCATATCAAGCTCTATACCTGCTCAGCTGCCATGTGCTCTTACAAGATCTTTTTCTTGATGGAATCTTAGTGATGGTCCATTTATGATATCAAAATAATTACAAAACTTTTTACATTGTTGCTTTCATGGAGAAATTTGAGGTTCTCCATTGACTTATACAGTGGAACCCACCATATGCAAATCACCCTTGTTGCTGTGACTGGGTATGTTACTACAAGTTTATGCATTTTACTGTGTCCAGGAAATAGTACTTGTTTGTCGCTTACCAGATCTGAATTATTACAGAGATTTTCAGAGGTATGGATAGAGGTCTGTCAAACAGGGATAAAGCATTATTTTATCTAGTCTCAGCAAAGAACATGTCTGATAATTTCCAGTGTTCTTGATGTGTTATACCAAAATTTGTTCTCTTACCCTACGTGTTCTGCTGATCTGAAGCACAAAATTTCCACATCATAGTGTTTGTTGAATGGTTAAAAGAGAAGAAAAAAATGAATGACATGTGGATACTAAAATCTATTCCACACTTTAAGCTCCTGCTGTTTTGGTAGGTATGTGGTGATAGTGCAGCCAAATGCTACCAGAGGCTACAGAACAGGTTCTGAAGACAAGGAGGCCAATGAAATGGAAAAAAAGCTTCATGGTCCTTTAAATCTGGATGAAATAATAGTACTACCCAAACTCAAAGGTTCTCACATAGAGGGAAAACAAGAAGCATCCTTGATGTCTGAAAGGGTCTCAGTGATTCAGAAATCTCCATTTCTAGGAAATAGCAACTATGTCACACAGCTGAATGTTAAAGGAGGCTGCAGATGTTTAATATTAAAGAGGTCCGGAACTTATTCTTGTTTTTGCTTTTTTTTTTTAATTAGCTGTATTTTATTTTTCTGGATTGTGGGGATTAGATGCTCATTATGAAAAGCTGATTTTTAAAAAAACCAATCCCTCTACTTTGACTAGAGGCTAGGAATTATGTCTTAATGGTAGCTATCTCCCAGGAGTAGAAGCATAATAAAGATGCAATTTATTAAATAGTGTTTCCCTTTCATTTACTCTCAGATACTCACTAGTCATTGCTGGGAAGCATATTCAGCCAGTGAGAATGGTTCTATACCACTTATTTGTCTGACTTGTTTCCCAAGGGAATGGATGAGGACCACCCAAAGATCCAGCAGTCCTCACCCTTGTGCAGAATTGAACCAAGCAGCTTGTCTTTCATCAGGTTTTGCATATTGGATCACAGTGACTTCTATTGCCTATTGAACTTTTTCAGATTGTTGCAACATTCCTTCGAGATTTGGTACCAGGAGCAATTAAGCCAGTATATTCCAAAGGTGACGCCAGAGTTTACCTGATACAAATACTTGGCTCATCTGTGCTAAGACTGATTGAGAAAATGTACTGAAATGTTCCAGATGCTGGCATATATTTAACCTGGCACAAGGCCTCAGACCCTGAGAGCCCTGCCCCATGGTACCACAGGGCACACAACTTTCCCACAAAGTTCATCTGTGGCTGTCATGGATAAAATAATGGTTTGGCTTTGCTTTAGTGCCTCTGGCCCCTTTCAGGCAATCAAAAATATTTATTGACCCCTAACTAAATGGAAGGCACAGTGGGACTCAATTCTCACAATTTCTGCCTCTAATTGGGGAATTAAGACACACAGACATTTAAGGAAGGGAAAGAATAGGCTAAGTGTTAAATAGGAATAAAAGAAGATGATAATATGAAATGACATAAGGCAGTTCATGTTTACTTGCCAAAGGACTGATGTAACTACAGTGGGCTTGGTGGAGAGAGACACACCTGGCATCCCAGAGTAGCGTGGGCAGGCATCAGGGATGAAGTCAGATTTGGTGTGAGCATCGGATAGGTCAGTGATTCTCAACCCACCCTGGACATAAGGGCCATCTGGAAAGATTTCAAAAAATGCCAAATAGGATGCCACCAGCCGGGCACAGAAGAGGAGTGGGAATGTCTGAAGAAGGACATAAAGGTTTCAGCAAACAAGCTTTGGTCTGCCAACCAAAGCTTGTTTGGTTGTAGGAGAAAGTTGGTGTGAGAGAAAAAAAGAGAGAAGGCAGAAAAGTCAGGTTGCATCTGACTCTTAAATGGTCTTGCATACCAGGCCAAGGAATTTGGAAACGTATTTGACAATCTTTCTTCTGTTGAGGACAATGGAGTAAATTTAGCCACAACGCCTGACTTTTTCAGCTGGAGAAATATTTGCTTTCCTCCGTATCATGTATTTCCTCACTTCCCACTCTGGCCCCCTGCTTAGAAACTTCGGTTTAACAGGAAATAAGTGTAGACACATGCTAATACTTCACCAGTTCCTCATTCTCTCAAATACAGGATCCTGGCTGATACTATGGGAATGTGATTCAGAAAGTACAAGTACTATGTAGAATTCCCCTGAGTAGTAGCCAGGAGGGGTCACCAAGAGGCAGCAAATTTAGTCTCTCCAACAAGGTAAAGCAGGCCACCCTGGGTTCTCATCCCATTTACAAGGACAAAGGGAGTCGGCACTATCACCTCCAGAATTACGGATGCTTTCACTACAGTTTCCATTTACTTGCTACTATGGTTTGTTCTCGTTTCTCTGATTTTTTTTTCTCTTTTTCCCTTTTTTGAAGAATGGACCTGGGTAAAGTTATGATCATATTATGGCTAATATTGGGCTGAAACAGACTGGATGGATGGATGGATAGATAGACAGATGATACATAGGGATAGATTATTTGTGAAGAGGACTGCCTAACTAAAAGGAAATATTTCAGCTTACAGCTGGCACTTTATAAGACTCTTTGCAGATAAAATTCTGTTAGACCTTTAAAGAAAATAAATTTCACACTACTGTCCTAATGCAGGAACTTGAACACAGCACATTAACTGTAAGTCTTTGCTTATTCATATGGTGAGACTTATTTAGGCCAGGCATGGTGGCTCACACCTGTGGTCCCAGCATTTTGGGAGGCCAGGACAGGAGGATTACTTGGGTCCAGAAGCTCAAGCCCAGCCTAGTCAACAGACCGAGATCCCCATCCCTATGAAATATGTTTTAAAAACTTATATAAAATAGTATTTCAAGTCAGTTTGTGTATTAGTATTAAAAGAAGTGTGTTGCTTTGCAGCTGACTAGAAGCTCAGCATTTCCTAGCTGGGCAAGAGCTTTGAGCATGATTGCAGCATCTCTGCAGAAAAACTACATTCTAAAAGCAACGGAAATCCTCCTGCTGCCCTTCTTCCTCTGAACTGAAGTTTAAAGACCATGGGCACTGCTGGTGACCTCCACAGAGTGTTTCAGTTCCTACCCTCTACTCCCACTCAGCATCACTGAACAGACACAGGCTAGACAGGGCAGTCTGCAGCCCAGACTGTGGTGAGGTGGGAACTGCAGTCCTACTACTTGGTCCATTGAAAGAGGAGGCCAAGAGGCAGAAAATGTTCCCTCTTAATTTTACCGTGTAACCTTTCTTAAGGTGTGGCATGCAACTATGTAATGATCACAATTGTTATATTGTTTATACATCATTTATATTTCTATCATCAGATTTTACTCAAAGGTTTACTGTGGTTGGCTTCACAAGAAGTGTAATTCTGCGTTATTCAGGTATCAGGAAGTGTTTATTAAAACTCTGGTCTTGAGCTGAGTGCCAGAGAGAAAAAAAAAATGCCCACCTGTTGGCCAGTCTAGCTCTGGAGACAAAATTATAAAATATGAGCTAATTAGAGAGTAAATGAATGCTAAAGTGAGAGATGTTTACAACAGCTGCAGGACACATTCTGAAAAGGAAATCATTGTGTGCACTGGAGTGTTTATCTGAAACCTAGAATTGGACTAATGAGTAGGATTTTATTTCTTAGTAGTGCGGGGAAAATGAGCAAAATCATGGGAGAATGTTCCAATGGCAAAATGCAACCTCGGTGTGGCAAAATAGAAGCTAATGTGAGGAAACCAACCTGCTTTAGGTGGTTTAGTCTGATGAAGACACACAGACTACTCAAAAGGGAGAACGAGGCAAGTCAGAAGACAGGCTCAGAGGCTATTGCAGAAATTCAGGCAGGAGGTAATTCAGACCTGAACTAATCTTAAAAAAAAAAAAAAGTACTACACAGGAAAAGCAATAAGAAGACCCACGGGGAATTTCACTGGAAGAGTCCAAGGGTCATATAATGTTTCCAGCTAAAGAGGAAGGTGAGAGATCATATACTTTAATGAGTAACAAATGTAATCTTTTGTTATTTCTCTTCCTTTTCAGGAACCTCTTTCAGGAGCTATAAAAGAAAGGGAGGAATCATGTCCACAATTGCAGCTTTCTATGGCGGCAAGTCCATTCTCATCACGGGGGCCACAGGCTTTCTGGGCAAAGTGCTGATGGAGAAGCTGTTTCGCACCAGCCCAGACCTGAAAGTCATTTACATCCTTGTGAGGCCCAAGGCTGGCCAGACACTGCAGCAGAGGGTTTTCCAGATCCTAGACAGTAAGGTATGCCTTATAGGAAAGCGTGTGTGATGGGCTTTTTGTATATTGATCTATATTTATGTTTCAGCTATTTGAGAAAGTCAAAGAAGTTTGTCCAAATGTGCATGAGAAGATCAGAGCTATTTATGCAGATCTCAATCAGAATGACTTTGCCATCAGCAAAGAGGACATGCAGGAGCTTCTCTCCTGTACAAACATAATATTTCACTGTGCAGCCACTGTACGCTTTGACGACACTCTCAGGTACATTCCCATTTCCCTCTCATGGCTTGTATCATTGTATTTCCTTCTGCTTAATCTTCTCTAGACATGCTGTGCAACTTAACGTCACTGCCACCCGGCAGCTCTTGCTTATGGCTAGTCAGATGCCAAAGCTGGAAGCCTTTATACATATCTCTACTGCCTATTCAAATTGTAACCTGAAGCACATCGATGAAGTTATCTATCCGTGCCCTGTGGAGCCAAAAAAAATCATTGATTCCCTTGAGTAAGTTGGTCTAATAAAAGGATCAAGGGGCGGTTACTAGAATTCTCTTTACTCTACCTTTTAGGTGGTTAGACGATGCTATTATTGACGAGATTACACCCAAGCTGATCAGAGATTGGCCCAATATTTATACCTACACCAAGGCCTTGGGAGAAATGGTGGTGCAGCAAGAGAGCAGGAACCTGAACATTGCCATCATAAGGCCCTCCATTGTGGGAGCAACTTGGCAGGAGCCTTTCCCAGTAAGCCCACTTACCTGGATTCTGTGTTTTGCTGTGTAACCAATAGAAATCTTCTTTCTTTTAGGGTTGGGTTGATAATATAAATGGACCTAATGGAATCATTATTGCGGTATGTATAATGATGAAGAAATAACTCCCTGAGTTTAATATTTTATGTTCTTTTTCCTATGCAGACTGGGAAAGGGTTTCTTCGGGCCATAAAAGCTACTCCAATGGCTGTGGCAGACGTAATTCCAGTTGATACAGTCGTCAATCTCATGCTAGCTGTAGGATGGTATACTGCAGTTCACAGGTGTGGATGCTCAAGTGGGCTTTCAAAGACTTTGTACTTATCTAATTTTTATTTCATTTTCCAGACCTAAGTCAACATTAGTCTACCACATTACATCTGGTAACATGAATCCCTGCAATTGGCACAAAATGGGTAAGTACTTTAGCTATGTAACTCTATAATTACTCCTCTAGCACTTACTTTCTTTTTTCCCCAGGAGTCCAAGTCTTGGCAACCTTTGAAAAAATCCCATTTGAGAGACCTTTCAGGAGGCCAAATGCTAATTTTACCAGCAACAGCTTCACATCACAGTACTGGAATGCGGTCAGCCACCGGGCCCCTGCCATTATCTATGACTGCTATCTGCGGCTCACTGGAAGGAAGCCCAGGTGAGAAGCTGAGTCAATGGCTTTGAGAGTGTTGATATTTACTCCTATCTGATGGTTATCTCAGGATGACAAAGCTCATGAATCGGCTTTTAAGAACTGTTTCCATGTTGGAGTATTTCATCAACCGGAGTTGGGAATGGAGCACGTACAATACAGAAATGCTGATGTCTGAGCTGAGTCCTGAAGACCAGAGAGTAAGTAGAGCACTGACTTAAGCACCAGGAAATCTGGCAATCTATAATCTCTCTTGCCTCTCAGGTATTCAACTTTGACGTGCGCCAGTTGAACTGGTTGGAATACATTGAAAATTATGTTTTGGGAGTTAAAAAATACTTATTGAAAGAGGATATGGCTGGGATCCCAAAAGCAAAGCAACGCTTAAAAAGGTAAGTATAATCAGTCAGTTAATATTTATTGATGAACATTTCTTGAGCATTTACTACATTACAGGTCCTGCACTCCATACTCTACCCTGTAACACAGTTTCATTTAGACTTCACCACACCTCTATGAGGCAAGTATTACTTTTGTTACCCCATTTTTATGAGGCAGATATCTAGATTTAAACACAGCAAATAACTTGCCCATGGTAATTGCATAGTAAGTCTAAGAGCCAGATTTGAACCCAAATTTGTTTCTTCTACCACACTCTGTCATAATGGGATATAAATACCCAACAGGCAGGAGACCTGATTATGCTATTTAACCTAGAAAAAAGTCACTCCTCAATTTTTTCAACTTTCTTAAATTTCTTTCAGTCGTAATCCCTGAGGGACAAGGAATTCTAGCACTCTGGTATAATCCTGGTAGAAGCAGAGGATCTGTAGTGCAGAGATGATAAGGATAAAAAAGTAGCTTGCAAAACAGGAAGGAGGAACCTTGAATAGCAAGCCAAGAACTTTAGAATTTACCTTCTAATGAACAAGAACCAGTGAAGATTTATGATGTGGTAACATGACCAAAGTATATTTACAAGATTATGCTAGTCATGCTTGTAAATAGTTTCAAGTGGAGAGAGGTATAAGAGAAATTAGGGAAATATGGTAGAAATCTGACTATTCAGCAAGAATGCTGTGGAAATGAAAGACGCAGAAACCAATTGGCCAAGTTATATCAAATACTCTGAGCACTTCATAAATACTTGCCAGTCATATCCAGGAAAACACATATTTATCTTCAGATAATGTGGTTGGGTATCTGGTAGTTTTAACTTTGGTTATGTCTGTCTGTTCCCTAGGCTCCGAAATATTCACTACCTCTTTAATACTGCCCTCTTCCTTATCGCCTGGCGCCTTCTCATTGCAAGATCTCAGATGGCTCGGAATGTCTGGTTCTTCATTGTAAGCTTCTGTTATAAATTCCTCTCCTACTTTAGAGCATCCAGCACGCTCAAAGTTTAAGAGCATTTAGCCATCGCTTTTTATCTGGAACCTCTCAGATACCTCTAAAACAGCAAACTGTGATTCTCAAGATTAGAAAGTAACAAGGAATATGCCCAAACTGTCAAATGTCACCTGTTATGTATTCGTCCCTATTCCTTAACTATGTATTTTTATTTCAGTGAGAGAAGGAAAGTTGTAAACTAGCCCATAGTCACCTATATTTTAGGGAAAAAAATCCAAATTGTTTCCTAACATTCTATTTTATGCCCTTGCGTATTAAACGTGAAAGTACTCCCACTTTTCTATATTTAGTTTTTCTTTTCTCTCTGAGATGATTCATTTAAACTCAGTAAATATGGAAAGATGCATGGCAGAAGCTGAAATGAGCTCAAGCAGTACTAACCTTGGAACCATTCTGGGTACCCAAAAGAAAAATTTAAAATCAAGATGAGTAAAAGGAGAATGGTCTCAATATCCTCAAAAATGCAGTAAGAGAAGTAATTCCCCACTGAAAATGTCTCTCTTTCTTTCTATGTTATACCCTGGAGTCCTGGTTGAGGGGTGGGGGAATCAGAAAAGTAGGTTTACATTTAACATTTTTCTTAACTACATTCACTTCTTAAAAAGGAACAAGAAGTGTAAATAAGTATGTATAGAGTGAGGGATTAAGCATATTTGCATTGGGGACTCGTGTATTATGCTTTTAAGTCAAAATTAATATTCTCAAATTCGAATTTGATAGCTATTATTTCTAAATCTTTTTAATCCTCAATTTTCCTGGTAACCTTCTTTCAAGAGTCTCCTTCTTCTAAAAGTTGCCAAACCCTTTATATTTAAGCTTTTTCCACTCAGGACTCAATTAGAGTGGTCAACAGGGAGAGGGATGGTCCCATTTGATCTTTGCCACTGAGCAAAACAAAACTTCAAATGAACTTTTAAACTGTAGCTTTAGTCTTCTGGTATAAAGTGGGGAAGATTACACTTATGTGATCACCAAAGGATTTACTAGTATCTTGGTCATTCCAATTGCACAATGTTAACTGTACAACACACAGCAGAAAAGTGAATAGACTTCACTAAGGGATTCTAAGTTTAGAAAATAGGTTTTGTTTTCTTAAAAAATTTTGTGTATAATACAAACTAATGAAAACTATACATATTCTCCAATTCCTATAGTAATAATAATGTAACTGTTACACCAACTTTCCTCATATTTGAGAGATGAGTACATGTTGGATTGCAGCATTTCTTCATGTTAAAAACATGGAATATTATTCAAATATAGTACTTGGGGCCTAAACAACTAAAATTAGTCACCGCATAACTAGTTGAAAATGGCATAGGCATAAAATGTTAATAAAGAATGGCAGTTATATTTATGCTCACTTCCTGGAGTAATTGGGTAATATTCAGAAAGGCACATCGTGGTAGTTTAAGTGTACAAGGCCTTAGGGCAGTATCTAGCCCAGTATTATTCCAGATTCTCCTGAGCTCTATATAAAGGGCATTTTGGAGGAACTCTTCTGGGCAATATCTTTCCCAATCTCATCTAAATTCTGGGAAATATTTTCCATAGCAGACAACCCAGCTCTGAAACTAAGCACCTGGTGATCTTTAGTTTGAGATGTCTATATGGTACTTTTGAGTTATATCAATTAAGATACAAGCTATAGACATGATAAAAATATGAAATCAAGATATAGCTCAGTGGGATTGGATTAAGACATAATAATAGTTCTAAGAATTCACTTTTGATTGTATGTTTTACCAATTCAATAATTCCACTAATCAAGTATTCACATTTTGACTTTTGATTAAATAAAAATTTGAATTAAAATTATTCCCCTCTTCTAGTGTTGTCTTTAACCGTTG